GCACCGGCCGCAGGGGTGGCAGAACGGGAGTGTGGTTGGTGTGGGAAGCACAGGCCCCAGTGTCTCCTGGGGGACTGTTGGGTGGGAAGGCTCTGGCTGCCCTCACCCTGTTCCCATCACTGCAGAGGGCTGTGCGGTGGCTGGAGCTGCCACTGAGTGTCTCGGTGAGGGTGACCTCACACTGGCTGAGCTTAAAGGCCCCATCTGAAGACTTTGTTCGTGGTGTTCTTTCACTTCTCAGAGCCTTTCCTGGCTCCAGGATTAATACCTGTTCACAGAAAATACGAGTCGCCTCCTCCTCCACAACCTCACACGACCTTCTCCCTTCCCTCCCACTGGCCTCTTTCCCTCCCCTTCTGTCACTCTGCCTGGGCATGCCCCAGGGCCTCGGCTGGGCCCTTTGTTTCCACAGGGAAACCTACATGGTTGGGCTAGATGCCTCCGCACCCCCCCACCCACACCCCCTGAGCCTCTAGTCCTCCCTCCCAGGACACATCAGGCTGGATGGTGACACTTCCACACCCTTGAGTGGGACTGCCTTGTGCTGCTCTGGGATTCGCACCCAGCTTGGACTACCCGCTCCACGGGCCCCAGGAAAAGCTCGTACAGATAAGGTCAGCCACATGAGTGGAGGGCCTGCAGCATGCTGCCCTTTCTGTCCCAGAAGTCACGTGCTCGGTCCCCTCTGAAGCCCCTTTGGGGACCTAGGGGACAAGCAGGGCATGGAGACATGGAGACAAAGTATGCCCTTTTCTCTGACAGTGACACCAAGCCCTGTGAACAAACCAGAAGGCAGGGCACTGTGCACCCTGCCCGGCCCCACCATCCCCCTTACCACCCGCCACCTTGCCACCTGCCTCTGCTCCCAGGTAAGTGGTAACCTGCACAGGTGCACTGTGGGTTTGGGGAAAACTGGATCTCCCTGCACCTGAGGGGGTAGAGGGGAGGGAGTGCCTGAGAGCTCATGAACAAGCATGTGACCTTGGATCCAGCTCCATAAATACCCGAGGCCCAGGGGGAGGGCCACCCAGAGGCTGATGCTCACCATGGGGCGCCTGCAACTGGTTGTGTTGGGCCTCACCTGCTGCTGGGCAGTGGCGAGTGCCGCGAAGGTAAGAGCCCAGCAGAGGGGCAGGTCCTGCTGCCCCCCTGACCCTGCCCGTGTCTCCCTCGCAGCTGGGCGCCGTGTACACAGAAGGTGGGTTCGTGGAAGGCGTCAATAAGAAGCTCGGCCTCCTGGGTGACTCTGTGGACATCTTCAAGGGCATCCCCTTCGCAGCTCCCACCAAGGCCCTGGAAAATCCTCAGCCACATCCTGGCTGGCAAGGTGGGAGTGGGTGGTGCCGGACTGGCCCTGCGGCCTTCCTCATGCCAACTCCTGCCACCTGCAGGGACCCTGAAGGCCAAGAACTTCAAGAAGAGATGCCTGCAGGCCACCATCACCCAGGACAGCACCTACGGGGATGAAGACTGCCTGTACCTCAACATTTGGGTGCCCCAGGGCAGGAAGCAAGGTCTGCCTCCCCTCTACTCCCCAAGGGACCCTGTCTGGGGTCACCAGCCGCTCCCCCATCTCAGTCTCCCGGGACCTGCCCGTTATGATCTGGATCTATGGAGGCGCCTTCCTCATGGGGTCCGGCCATGGGGCCAACTTCCTCAACAACTACCTGTATGACGGCGAGGAGATCGCCACACGCGGAAACGTCATCGTGGTCACCTTCAACTACCGTGTCGGCCCCCTTGGGTTCCTCAGCACTGGGGACGCCAATCTGCCAGGTGCGTGGGTGCCTTCGGCCCTGAGGTGGGGCCTCTAGCACCCCCTCCCCTGCCCTGCCCCCAGGTAACTATGGCCTTCGGGATCAGCACATGGCCATTGCTTGGGTGAAGAGGAATATCGCGGCCTTCGGGGGGGACCCCAACAACATCACGCTCTTCGGGGAGTCTGCTGGAGGTGCCAGCGTCTCTCTGCAGGTCTCGGGATCCCTGTGGGGAGGGCCTGCCCCGGCCTTGGTGACGGGATTTCTGGGTCCCGTAGACCCTCTCCCCCTACAACAAGGGCCTCATCCGGCGAGCCATCAGCCAGAGCGGCGTGGCCCTGAGTCCCTGGGTCATCCAGAAAAACCCACTCTTCTGGGCCAAAAAGGTAAACGGAGGAGGGCAGGGCTGGGCGGGGTGCACCTACCTGCTGGCCTTGGTTCTGCCCCCAGGTGGCTGAGAAGGTGGGTTGCCCTGTGGGTGATGCCGCCAGGATGGCCCAGTGTCTGAAGGTTACTGATCCCCGAGCCCTGACGCTGGCCTATAAGGTGCCGCTGGCAGGCCTGGAGTGTGAGTAGCTGCTCGGGTTGGCCCATGGGGTCGAACCTGCTAACCTGCTGGCTCTCCCACCCAGACCCCATGCTGCACTATGTGGGCTTCGTCCCTGTCATTGATGGAGACTTCATCCCCGCTGACCCGATCAACCTGTACGCCAACGCCGCCGACATCGACTATATAGCAGGCACCAACAACATGGACGGCCACATCTTCGCCAGCATCGACATGCCTGCCATCAACAAGGGCAACAAGAAAGTCACGGAGTAAGCAGGGGGCACAGGACTCAGGGGCGACCGCTGAGTGTCAGTGCCTACTTGATTCCCCCAGGGAGGACTTCTACAAGCTGGTCAGTGAGTTCACAATCACCAAGGGGCTCAGAGGCGCCAAGACGACCTTTGATGTCTACACCGAGTCCTGGGCCCAGGACCCATCCCAGGAGAATAAGAAGAAGACTGTGGTGGACTTTGAGACCGATGTCCTCTTCCTGGTGCCCACCGAGATTGCCCTAGCCCAGCACAGAGCCAATGCCAAGTGAGGATCTGGGCAGCGGGTGGCTCCTGGGGCCCTGCCTACTTGGGTGGTCTCTCCCCTCCAGGAGTGCCAAGACCTACGCCTACCTGTTTTCCCATCCCTCTCGGATGCCCGTCTACCCCAAATGGGTGGGGGCCGACCATGCAGATGACATTCAGTACGTTTTCGGGAAGCCCTTCGCCACCCCCACGGGCTACCGGCCCCAAGACAGGACAGTCTCTAAGGCCATGATCGCCTACTGGACCAACTTTGCCAAAACAGGGTAAGACGTGGGTTGAGTGCAGGGCGGAGGGCCAGCCCCTGCACAGCCTCTTCTCACTCTGCAGGGACCCCAACATGGGCGACTCGGCTGTGCCCACACACTGGGAACCCTACACTACGGAAAACAGCGGCTACCTGGAGATCACCAAGAAGATGGGCAGCAGCTCCATGAAGCGGAGCCTGAGAACCAACTTCCTGCGCTACTGGACCCTCACCTATCTGGCGCTGCCCACAGTGACCGACCAGGAGGCCACCCCTGTGCCCCCCACAGGGGACTCCGAGGCCACTCCCGTGCCCCCCACGGGTGACTCCGAGACCGCCCCCGTGCCGCCCACGGGTGACTCCGGGGCCCCCCCCGTGCCGCCCACGGGTGACTCCGGGGCCCCCCCCGTGCCGCCCACGGGTGACTCCGGGGCCCCCCCCGTGCCGCCCACGGGTGACTCCGGGGCCCCCCCCGTGCCGCCCACGGGTGACTCCGGGGCCCCCCCCGTGCCGCCCACGGGTGACTCCGGGGCCCCCCCCGTGCCGCCCACGGGTGACTCCGGGGCCCCCCCCGTGCCGCCCACGGGTGACTCCGGCGCCCCCCCCGTGCCGCCCACGGGTGACGCCGGGCCCCCCCCCGTGCCGCCCACGGGTGACTCCGGCGCCCCCCCCGTGCCGCCCACGGGTGACTCCGGGGCCCCCCCCGTGACCCCCACGGGTGACTCCGAGACCGCCCCCGTGCCGCCCACGGGTGACTCCGGGGCCCCCCCTGTGCCCCCCACGGGTGACTCTGAGGCTGCCCCTGTGCCCCCCACAGATGACTCCAAGGAAGCTCAGATGCCTGCAGTCATTAGGTTTTAGCGTCCCATGAGCCTTGGTATCAAGAGGCCACAAGAGTGGGACCCCAGGGGCTCCCCTCCCATCTTGAGCTCTTCCTGAATAAAGCCTCATACCCCTGTCGGTGTCTTTCTTTGCTCCCAAGGCTAAGCT